AAAGGCAAAGGAGAGTCTTCCCCGTATGGGAAAAGAAGCAAGATCTTGGCCGGGCGCAGTGGCTCACACCTGTAATCCCAGCACTTTGGGAGGCTGAGGCAGGTGGATCACGAGGCCAGGAGTTCGAGATCAGCCTGGCTAACATGGTGAAACCCCGTCTCTACTAAAAAAAAAAAAAATTATCTGGGCATGGTGTTGGGTGCCTGTAATCCCAGCTACTCAGTAGGCTGAGGCAAGAGAATCACTTGAACCCAGGAGTCGGAGGTTGCAGTAAGCTGAGACTGCGCCACTGCACTCCAGCCCAAGTGACAGTGCAAGACTCTATCTCAAAAAAAAAAAAAAAAAAAAAGGAGAGGCAAGATCCCTGGACTCTCCAGCCCGCAGGGCCTTCCTGACCCTCATCCAGTGTCAGCTTCCAGGAGGCTGATGTGAAGTGAGGTGAACCAGACTCCCTCCTCTCCATCGGGGCACCCTCATACTGAGCCCTCCCCACAGGAAGGGAACCCCTGCCTTTTTCAGATTATGTCAGATGTTGATGAATGAGGTTGGGGAGAGGCTTGAAAGGGGAAGATTTGGGAATCTCACAGCCCCTCCGAGGATCAAATCCTTCTCTTTAAAATTAAGCAAGATTGTGTGGGGTGTGAGCCAGCTCATCTGTTTTCTGACTCTGGTCTCAGAATGTCTATTCTTCCTTTTAGTCCAGCCACCAGAGCCCCAATCCACTTCCCTCTCTGAGCCTCAGTCTCCTCAGTTGCAAAATGTGGCTATTAAAAACATTTTTTTTAATTTTTTTTATTCATAAAAAAAAATAAATAGATGCAGGGTTTTGCCATGTTGCCCAGGCTGGTCACAAACTCCCAAGCTCAAGTGATCTGCCTGCCTCAGCCTCCCAAAGTGCTGGGATTACAGGTGTGAGCCACCAAGCCCAGCCAAAATATGGCTATTAATAGGCATCAAGCAGTAGTAGATTGTGATGTCATAGATGTAAAAGTGCTTTGCAAACTGTAAACTGCTGTACCCTTTTAGTGGTTGCTATCCCTGCCTGGCAGGACCATCAGCAGCAGGTTAGAGAGCAAATGTTCATGCAGATGAGGAGCTTCCTCAGGAATCTGTGGTCTGTAGATGCCCTCAAGGGTCAACATGTGCTTTCTTTGCTAAGATTTGGGGATTTCTGACTTCCTGCCAGCTTGGTACGGCAACAAGGTGATTCTGGCTAGAGTCTCAGTAGGGCTGCCACCTCTCAGCATGGTGCCAGGAGAGGGAGCCCTGGAGTCATCAGCTCTGGACAGGCCTGGAGGTGGCCTTTCAAGTCCTCTGACCTGCGCATCCTGTGTGTTGCAAGTGAAGGATCTGACACTAGCCTTCATTTTCACTCAGTCATCAAGCTTTCTCCATCTCCACTGGGTATAGGGTTTGGACACTCAGAAAGGTACCTCCACCTGGGAGACAGCCCAACTTTTCTTTATTACTCTTGTTTCTGCATGCATTTCCAGAATTCTAGAATCCAGTGATAGATCCCAGAACCAGAGACATCTAGAGAATCCTAGAAAGGAATTCTAGCATCCAGCAATTAGGCTTTTGAATCCAGGTTCAACAGTAAAACAATGGGGAGTGGAATGGAGGTAGGATTGGAATTTAATAGAATGCCCAGTCTTAAATCCCAAGAGCTGCCATTTGCCTTACTAGTTAGGACTACTGAAGACGATGATTATCATGTGATGAGCACCTAAGCTGAACTGGACACTGTGCTGAGCACTTTCCAGCCACTATCTCACTCAAATGAGTTCAGGTAGGCTTCCTGGAGGAGAGGGGTTGGAGGGGGCTGACGCCGCCCTCTTGCTGTGTGCCCACAGGACCAGCGTGAGGAGGCTCCTGGCAGTTGCCCACAGGACCAGCGTGAGGAGGCTCCTGGCAGTTGGGCTGTTCCGGGCCGGCGGCAGGAGGGAGCTTGATGCGTGCCTGGCGTGCGCAGGCCGATGCCGCCGGCAGAAAAGAGCGAGGGGCCACCGGTCCCGGCGCCCGCGGAACGCGCCCGGGGCCGGGTGCCCGGCCTGCCGTCGCCGGCGCTGTGCTGCGCCTGCGGTCTGTGCGCGCTGCTGGCGGGCGTGAACGTGACGCTGGCAGGCGCCTTCGCCTCCTTCTTGCCCGAGCACAACGCGCTGCTCGTCGTGGGGCTGGCGCTGCTGGTGCTGGCGCTCGGCTTCTTCGCGGCCTGCTGCGTGTGTAGCCGCCGGGGCCTCGCGCCCCGTGGGCGCTCGGCGGCCGCGGCGGGCCCGGGCCAGGGTGGCGGCCGCGCCGGGCCCGTGGCGCTGGAGATGGAGAGCAGCGAGCCCACGGCACAGGACACCACGGCCGTGCAGCTCAGCCCTGCCGTCTCCGCCGCGTCCTCCGGCTGCTCCAGCCCCGGCCCCAGCCCCCTCGCCCTGGAGGCCCCGGCGCCCGCGGCCGTCTGCGCGCTGCGCTCGGAAGGAGTCCAGCTCAACCCACCCCGGGCGCGCGCCGCCCCCTAGCGGACCAGGGCCCCGCCGTGACTCCGCTGTCCGGGTTCATTCCCCTTCCTTCAGTGCCATTTAAGGGGGGAAAAGAAAGAAAAGAAAAAGAAAAAAGAAAACCTTTTCTTCCTTCCTTCCTTTCTTTTTTACAAGGGTCTGGTGCTGGGCTCAGGTGGCCTCATCTTTTCCATCTCCCAAACTCCTGGGTAGAATGTGGTGATGGTGTCAGGGGTCACACCCCAAAGAAGGGAGCAGCAGAGCCTTGGCCCCTTAGACAGGGTCTCTGGTCTCTAGTAAACCTTACCCATCCAGCTTGCTGAAAGTAGGCCCCTGGACCCTGGAACCCTGACACTGCCACCTCCCCCTGGCATTTGGGCACTGTGAACCAAGGAGCACCCACCCTGAAGGGGCTAACCACCAGCAGTCCCCCCAGTGAGGTGGGAGGAAGAGAGGGAGAAGGGTTGAATGTCAGCCTGGGCTGTCTCTGTCCTTGCACACACCGTGAAAGGCTTCCAGTCCCCTCTCCTGCCCCTCCCCACCTTCCTTGTTTCTACCCCAACATGACCTTTGGGATTCATTTGGCTGAGAAGCCGTGGCTCTGACTTGGGCCAGGATGGTCCCTAGAATTAGGGCCGGGGTGAGCACTCCCCACCCTTTCTGTCTGACTAAGAGCAAGAGTAGCTGAGACTGGGGCCCTGACAGAGGTGAGTGGTGAGGGAGCTTCTGCAGCCCTGAAAGTCCTAGTGTGACTTTCACTGCCAGCAATGCTGGCCCCCACCCACCCTGACTGTGGCACACCATGCATTCCTGCAGTGCCTTACTCCTCAATAAAGCACCTTTGGAGTCAGTCCTCTGTGACAGTGCAGGCCGGGAGGGAG